TAGCATTTTCCCACCTAGACCGTAAATTCCCCTAAAACAGCACCTGTGTCAGAATCCTAATCTTCTCACTCCATGTTAACGAGAGCAGTAACTTTTCTGACTAAAAGTTGAGCACTTAATATGTTAGGTATGCCCACGCTATGCTGTGCTTTGCACACACCAAATCATTAAATCCTCACAACATCTAAGCAAGGTGGCTATTTTCTGCATTTCACAGACCAGGAAAGTAAGGCTCAGAAGTAGTTACCTGCCCTAGGACACATCACTGAAAATCAAACTTCAGGCAATTTGAATCCAAAGTCTGCTTTTAACCACTTTACTATCCTGAACTTCTCAAATAATGAAACGGTGAGCCACTGACTCATTCATGTGTCACCCTGGGCAAGTAAGTTCCCTTCCGTGGGATTCCAACTTCTCATCTGTCAAATGGTAGTAACAAGAGTACATGCTTCCAAAGTTACGATGAGGCTACATGAAATTCCACCCTGCACAGCGTCTACTCAGTAACTTCCAATGCAGTTAACTTAGTTCTTACCTAGGGCCATGCACTGTTCTAAACTAAGCACGAAGATTATTTCACTTAATAAAGCAACTCAACGAGGCAGATAACGTGACTAATTTGACTAACTTATTTTACAGATGAGAAACTGAGGTGTAGAGGGGTTAAGTAACCTGCTTTGGGTTACACAATGAATACGTGGCCGACTGCAAGTTTGCACCTAGAGTGTCACTTGAGAACTTATGCTCCAGGCTCCCAGAGAGAAGTGAGGGTTTTCTTTGCCCCTTTCACTGAATGGGAAACTACAGCACAAAGAAGGACAATCTGCCCAAAACCTCACACGGAGTAAGGGGCAGCGCCGGGACCAGAACCTTAGGCCGCCTGGCCCAGAAGCCCGCGCGAGTGAAATGAATGAGGCCAGACCTAGGCTAAGCGCGTCCGCGGTCCCCACGGCTGAGCCTCGGGGCGACCCGTAGCTCCGCGCTGCACCCCTCCCCCAGGCACCAACCCCGCCAGGTCGCGGGCACTCCCACCAGCTCGCAGCCCTCCTTCGGACCCTCGATCCGAGAGCGCCCCAGCCAGAGCTTGTGCCCATGCCCCTGTCCCGCAGGGGAAGGGGATCCCGCCTGGCCGGCTCTCGAGCGGCGACTAGTAACCTCCCGCGGGCGACAGCCCTCTCCCCAAAGAGTGCCGGCCGCGGGGCCCTGTCTATAAGCCACGCGCAACTCCTCACCCGGCGGCGCCATTCCTCCGAGCAGGTCCCGCCGGAGTCCGAGCCGCGGGCTGACTTCCGCTCGGGAAAGTGGCTCCAAGAGCCCGCCACAGGGGACGCCAGGGACTCGCGGCAGGCTCTGCGGGCCAGGATGAGTTCTAAGCACAGGTCAGTGTCCGCGGCCCCGCTGAGCTTCGACGACTAATTTTTCGCATCTCCTCTTTATTCCTAGGATCTGTAGTCAGGAAGAAGTAGTGATCCCCTGTGCCTATGACAGTGATTCAGAAAGTGTGGATTTGGAGCTGAGCAACTTAGAGATTATTAAAAAAGGCTCAAGTAGCATTGAACTGACAGGTAAAAAGGAGAAAGGACTAGAAAGGGGAGGGGGCATCATCCAGTGTCTTTCTTTCAATGTTAGACTTGGACATCCCTGACATCCCTGGACTCCATTGTGAGCCCCTGTCACATAGCCCCAGACACCTGACCCAACAGGACCCGCTCAGTGAGGCCATTGTTGAGAAACTGATCCAGTCCATCCAGAAGGTTTTCAATGGTGAGCTAAAGGTATGCACAAGCAATTTTTATGAGTTATCCAAATTGTATTTTTATCATTTTCCCACAAATTCAGGGTGAACTTGAAAAGCTGAAATTCCTAGGAGATCTGTCTTCTCTCAGCCAAGCTTTACCTTATGATGAAACCGCAAAATCATTCATTCACAGCCACATAGCAGACATTGTGCATACCTTAAATGTAAGTATTATGACCTTATCACAAATGATTGGTCAACTCTCAAGTTCTTTCCCTCTCATTGCAGGTACTGGTACAAGAGGAACGCCCGCATTCTCTGTCCAGTTCCATGCGCCAGGAGGTCTTTGTCACCATCGCTGATCTCAGGTGATGCCCACACGCCCCTTACACGGGCATCCCAGCTTGCTGTTCCCAAACTGTCTTTTCTTAGTTACCAAGATGTCCATTTGCTGTTGGGCTCTGAAGATCGAGCTGAGTTGTTCAGTCTTACCATCAAGAGTATAATCACTCTGCCCTCTGTAAGGACCCTTACCCAGATACAGGAAATCATGCCCAATGGGACCTGCAACACAGAGGTAACTCATGCTTTGCTTTAGTAACTTTCCATCAGGGAGTGTTGCTGATCCTGTGCCTTTTCAGTGTCTTTACAGGCAGACGTTTCAGGCATTCTCTGAGATGCTCCAGAGTTTGGTGGTAAAAGACCCACATTTGGAAAATCTTGACACCATTATTAAGGTAAACAAGATATCAAGGGAGAGTGGGAAATGTAAACCATTTAGCCTCCCTTTATTTCTCACAGCACTTGGTCCCCTGGTTACAGTCAGTCAAAGACCATGAGCGGGAACGGGCCACGGCCAGCATGGCTCAAGTTCTGAAGTGCCTATCCAAACATCTCAACTTGAAGGTGAGCGGCCCTTCAGTTGCAGAGGAGGAAAGTTCTAATGACATTTTTCTTTTTCTTTCTCAAGCTTCCACTGCGATTCCAAAGACTTGGACACCTAGTGGCTCTGATGGCACTGCTCTGTGGGGACCCACAGGAAAAGGTGGCTGAGGAGGCTGCAGAGGGCATTCACTCCCTGCTGCATATCACCCTGAGGCTGAAGTGTAAGGCACTGCTGAAGGCCGCGAGGTCCTGAGAAAGTATTAATATTTTATATTTTCTTTTCAGATATCACTCATGACAAGAAAGATCAGCAAAACTTGAAAAGAGCATTGACAAAATGTCGAGAATTCCTGGAGCTCCACAGCTCTGCCGCTAAATGCTTCTACAACTGTCCCTTCAGAATTGCCCAGGTAATAAGAATGGCTAAAATTATAACCACAGCTCTTGGAAGTTCATTTTCCTACATCATTTCAGGTCTTTGAAGGTTTTCTTGATTCAAATGAGCTCTGCCAGTTTATAATGACTACATTTGATACCCTGAAAACCCTGAAACATCCCTGCATCCAGCGATCAGCAGGAGAATTACTGCTAACTTTGGCAAAAAATACAGAGTCCCAATTTGAGAAGGTAAACTTTCAGTGGCAATTTCCTGGGTTCAATACAGTCTTAGTAATTTCTTTTTCCTCTTCAGGTGCCAGAAATTATGGGAGTTATCTGTGCCCAGTTATCCATAATCAGCCAGCCTAGAGTCCGCCAACAAATCATAAATACCGTGAGTTTATTTATATCCAGACCCAAGTACACAGATATAGTGCTCAGCTTCCTTCTGTGTCATCCAGTGCCGTATAACAGGTAACAGAACCCCGTACAGCCTCTGGATTAAAGCCATTCTCCTCTTGCTCTTTGGGATTTCCAGGCACCTGGCTGAGGTGTGGAGAATGCTGTCGGTGGAGCTTCCCAGCACGACCTGGATTCTGTGGAGGCTCCTGAGGAAGCTGCAGAAATGCCATAATGAGCCTGCACAGGAGAAGATGGCATATGTGGCTGTGGCTGTAAGCCCTTGAGCTTTGCCCCTCTAATGTCACTTAGTTCCTCTCTGTGTCTTTTCCACCACAGGCAACAGATGCCCTTTATGAGGTGTTTTTGGGAAACAGGCTTCGAGCAGCTACGTTCCGACTCTTTCCTCAGCTTCTCATGACACTGCTTATCCAGATTCATCACAGCATCGGCCTCACCATGTCTGATGTCGACATCCCAAGTGGCCTGTACACAGAACAGGAAGTGCCTTCAGAGGTCACCCCTTTGTGGTACTGCCCATCATTATTTCATTGACATTAAGCAAATCACCCACACTGTTTTCGTTTGATTTAGCTTTGCCATGCAGGCTACAAAGACTCTCCTCCTCAGAACATGCTGCTTGCAGGAATTCAACATCATGGAAAAGAATAAAGGATGGGCTCTCCTGGGAGGAAAAGATGGCCATCTTCAGGGACTATTTCTCCTTGCCAAGTAAGGCTTCCTTGTCATGCATACACCCACCTGAGAGTCATTCTGTTGGTGTTGTGTTTTGCAGCGCATTGCTGGAAAGAAATCAGCTCCTTGCACAGAAGGTCATGTACTTATTAGTCCCTCTTCTTAACCGAGGGAATGATAAACATAAACTCACATCTGCAGGCTTTTTTGTGGAGGTAAGACTCATTGTTTAGAAGCTGGATTCAGGCATTTTTTGGGCTGATCTCTGGGTTCTTTCAGCTTCTCCGGAGTCCAGTGGCCAAGAGACTGCCCAGCATATACTCTGTTGCCCGCTTTAAAGACTGGCTACAAGATGGAAATCATCTCTTTAGAATTCTCGGCCTGAGGGGACTGTACAATCTTGTTGGACACCAGGAGATGGTAGGAGGGGCCCCCAGACCATGGATTCTTTTGAAAAGGTGATATGCTCCCTTTGGCCATGCAGAGAGAAGACATCAAGAGCCTGTTGCCATACATTGTAGACAGCTTGCGTGAAACCGATGAGAAGATCGTTCTGTCAGCCATCCAGATACTCCTGCAACTTGTTAGAACAATGGATTTCACTACCCTGGCTGCCATGATGAGGACCCTGTTCTCCTTATTTGGTGATGTAAGACAATCAGAGAGGACAGACTTTCCTAGGAATTGCTTCCCTTTGGCTACTCCCTTCCCAGGTGAGATCTGATGTTCATCGTTTCTCCGTGACTCTCTTTGGAGCCGCCATAAAGTCTGTAAAAAACCCAGATAAGAAGAGTATAGAGAACCAAGTCCTGGACAGCTTGGTCCCACTACTTCTGTATTCTCAGGATGAAAATGATGCAGTAGCTGAGGTAAGGCCTACTGTCGGTGTCTCTCATCCCTCAAAATGCTGATCTATGGTCATCTTTTTCACAGGAGAGCAGGCAAGTCCTAACTATATGTGCCCAGTTCCTGAAGTGGAAGCTGCCCCAAGAAGTGTACTCCAAAGATCCCTGGCACATCAAACCTACTGAAGCAGGAACAATCTGCAGATTCTTTGTATGTGAGCAATAATGGCTTTGTTAACTCTTACTGCTTTATACTTACTTTTTTCCACACTTAGGAAAAAAAGTGCAAGGGGAAAATTAACATCCTAGAACAAACACTGATGTACTCCAAGAACCCAAAACTTCCCATCAGAAGATCAGCAGTCTTGTTTGTAGGTACAAAGAAAGTCCTTTCATTCCTACAGTCATCACAGACTCACTGACTTTATCCTGCCTTTAGGCCTTTTATCGAAGTACATGGATCACAATGAGCTCAGGAGGATGGGTACTGACTGGATAGAGGACGGTAAGTGATAACAGTCCTTGAATTTGGGGTGTTTTACCTCCAACCTGTGTTTGCCTACCGCTAGATCTGAGAGACCTGCTGTGTGACCCTGAGCCCTCGCTGTGCATCATCGCTTCCCAGACTCTGTTACTAGTCCAGATGGCGAGGGCCGAACCAAAACCTAAGCAGAGAGTGAACTGGTTGCAGAAGCTCATGGGCAGGTCCTCTGCCTAGAAACACAAGGCAAGCAACATCAGGTAAAAACCAATCCTTTCAGAAGCCACAGAGGTGAATAAGCTAATTTTTTTTTTATTTTTGTAGAGACAGAATCTTGCTATGTTGTGCGGCAAGCTAGTCTTGAACTCATGGCCTCAAGTCATCCTCCTGTGTCAGCCTCCCAAAGTGCTGGGATTACAAGCATGCACCACGGCACCCAGCAGAATTCCAGTCTTGAGAAACAGGTCAAGGACAGCTTCAAAAGAGATTCTAAATAAATGTTAATGTTACAATGTTAGTATGTCTGCTTAATTGCCAACAATATTAAGAATAAAGTAACTTTTTTTTTTTTTTTGAGATAGTGTCTCACTCATTCACCCAGGCTGGAG